GAGATGGTTTGATAGGCACTGTCAAGTTCCTTGACTGTAAACTGAGGCGGTGCCTTTGCAGGGGTGATAGTGAAAATCTCTTGCCAGCAACATCGCTGCCTGGGGTTGGTTCGCTGTCACTAGCTGGGTCCTCTTCCCCAAGGGGGTGGGGAGGTGAGCCTTGAAACCAGCCTCTGGCCAGGCGTAGTGGCTCACGCCTGTAATCCCAGCACTGGGAGGCTGAGGCGGGTGGATCACAAGGTCAGATCGAGACCATCCTGGCTAACACGGTGAAACCCCATCTCTACTAAAAATACAAAAAAAAATTAGCTGGGCATGGTGGCGGGTGCCTGTAGTCCCAGCTACTCGGGAGGCTGAGGCAGGAGAATGGCGTGAACCCGGGAGGCGAAGCTTGCAGTGAGCCAATATCGCGCCACTGCACTCCAGCTTGGGTGACAGAGCGAGACTCCACCTTAAAAAAAAAAAAAAAAAAACCAGCCTCTGAGTCCTCAAGTGCCTGTCCTGCAAGGATTGGCATCTCAAATTGTATTCGGGGGGGGGGGGGGGGGGAGGGGGAGGTGGTGAGCCTGGTGAATCCCCCATGATAGAACCAACATTTACCAAAGGCAGTTTGCTCTGAGCCCTAGGCAGCACCAGGTGCTAAGAGGCAGCAAAGCATGGTGAGAGATGGCTTCTGAAATCTGTTCTGCATTTGGGGATTTGGGTTCCTCTGCCAGCCTAAGGCAGAGCTGTCCCCAACTGCTGGGAGAACCTGGAACGGGAACACTGCTCTGAGTCGCCGGGGGGACTCTACAGCACCATGGCCACATCCTGCCTTGGGCCCCTACCCTGTTCTAGCCAGTCAGCACAGGGAGTTTGGGTCGTGCTGGAGGAGCTGGCTGTGTGCAGGCGGCCGAGTGAGCTGCCTGCTAATGGGGCTGGGCCACCCCGTGCTGCTCCCTGGAGGCTGGACAAGGCTGGGATTGTTCCCTGGCTCCCCTTTGTCTCCCCACTCCCCGCCCAGGCCTGGCCCGCCTGCCTGGCCACTCTTCCTCCATCAGCCTGGCTGGCAGCAGCCTTGGACTCCGCCCGTGGAGCCCTGGGCCTGTTGACCCACCAGCTTAGGAGCACCCACCAAGCTCTGGGTAAGGAAGCTCACCTTCTGGGGCTCTTCTGGGAAAATAGAGGTAAAGCATCTTGCTCCAGCCACCCCTCCCCCATCTGATCCCCTACCTCCCACTCTGTCTCTAGGTCAACGTGGAGGTACCAGGCCACCATGCTCAGTCTCAAGCTGCCCCAACTTCTTCAAGTCCACCAGGTCCCCCGGGTGAGGGGCTCCACCCACTGACCCACCAACCCGTGACGCCCTTCCTCTCCCACCACTACCCTAGGTGTTCTGGGAAGATGGCATCATGTCTGGCTACCGCCGCCCCACCAGCTCGGCTTTGGACTGTGTCCTCAGCTCCTTCCAGATGACCAACGAGACGGTCAACATCTGGACTCACTTCCTGCCCACCTGGTGAGGGGAGGCTCCGCCCCAGGCCGCGGCCTTGAGCTCAGAGGGGGTACCCAGGCGGGCAGGGACCGTCCAGGCCCACGGGCTGCAGCGGCAGTCGCGGGGGTCCGCGGCGGCCTGAGCACGCGCCCGCCGCAGGTACTTCCTGTGGCGGCTCCTGGCGCTGGCGGGCGGCCCCGGCTTCCGTGCGGAGCCGTACCACTGGCCGCTGCTGGTCTTCCTGCTGCCCGCCTGCCTCTACCCCTTCGCGTCGTGCTGCGCGCACACCTTCAGCTCCATGTCGCCCCGCATGCGCCACATCTGCTACTTCCTCGACTACGGCGCGCTCAGCCTCTACAGTCTGGGTGAGCCGGACAGGCGCGGGAGCGCGGGGTCTGGCCTCAGCTGCACGCCCCCACCTCACCGCAGGCTGCGCCTTCCCCTATGCCGCCTACTCCATGCCGGCCTCCTGGCTGCACGGCCACCTGCACCAGTTCTTTGTGCCTGCCGCCGCACTCAACTCCTTCCTGTGCACCGGCCTCTCCTGCTACTCCCGGTGGGTTCCCAGGCCCCTCCAGTGGGGACGGGATGGTGACCGGCCTTTTCCTCCCGCCTCCCAGTTTCCTGGAGCTGGAAAGCCCTGGGCTCAGTAAGGTCCTCCGCACAGGAGCCTTCGCCTATCCATTCCTGTTCGACAACCTCCCACTCTTTTATCGGGTAAGGAGGCCTAGGGCCCCTGCCCAGACTCCCCTCCCCAGCAGCCTTGGTTTTCCTTTGACAGCTCGGGCTGTGCTGGGGCAGGGGCCACGGCTGTGGGCAGGAGGCCCTGAGCACCAGCCATGGCTACCATCTCTTCTGCGCGCTGCTCACTGGCTTCCTCTTCGCCTCCCACCTGCCTGAAAGGCTGGCACCAGGACGCTTTGATTACATCGGTGAGGGCACGCCTGGCCCGGCCCGGGAAGAGGCAGGGGCAGATGCCTTCCCAGAGCACAGAATGAACTGGGTAAATGGGTATTACAGCCCCAGGATGGAGGCGTGTGGCTCTGACCTGCCCATCCTCTCCACAGGCCACAGCCACCAGTTATTCCACATCTGTGCAGTGCTGGGCACCCACTTCCAGCTGGAGGCAGTGCTGGCTGATATGGGATCACGCAGAGCCTGGCTGGCCACACAGGAACCTGCCCTGGGCCTGGCAGGCACAGTGGCCACACTGGTCTTGGCTGCAGCTGGGAACCTACTCATTATTGCTGCTTTCACAGCCACCCTGCTTCGGGCCCCCAGTACATGCCCTCTGCTGCAGGGTGGCCCACTGGAGGGGGGTACCCAGGCCAAACAACAGTGAGGCCCCATCCCTGACCCTGTCCTGGAGGGGGCAGAGGCCAGGCCCCAGTGCTGACGAGGAGCCCAGATTTGGGCCTAATCAGGTGGGGACGCATCTCAGCCTGGAACCAACAGGGGCTGAGGAGAGAGGGCACAGGAGAGAGGGCAGAGAAGAGGAGGGGTGTCTAGGGGGACTGGCAGAGTGTGAGAGGGACCGTGAGGGGGCTCTTGATGGGAGTGGAAGAAGTGCTGAGGGTCTGAGAGGGGAGATGCATGCGTGTCCAGGCTGAAGATGCCCCTATATTCTGTCAAAGGTTGGCGGGGGGAGGTGTTGGGGTCCTTTCATCTGGCTCCGTTTCTGGTGCTTCTGGAAGTCTCTGCTCAGCACAGGGAAGAACTAACACGACTAACCTAGGCCTACCCTGAATGCTTCTTGCTAACCAGGCCGAGAGGCCACACACTTGCCCCCCCATCCCCACAAACCAGGTAATGCCAGTTTGCCAGCAGCTATTTGCCTATAGAGATGAGTCTGTCCTGGTCATAACTGTGTGCTCAAGGTGTCCAGGCTTTTGGGGGTGGGCCTATCTGGGTGCATTATGGATGGTTTGGTGGATTGAGGTGTGGGGAGGAGGGTCCTAGGCTAGAGGGGGTATCCCTAGTTAGACTTTGGGAAGCCACCTTCAACGTTTTCTGGAACAAGGCAGGTACAAATAAAAAAATAAAACTTTGGAAAGCACTTTCTAGAACTGAAGAAGGTAAAACCTCCTCACCCCCATCCTCCTGACACCTCCCTCCCACACTCCATAAACTGGACAGACTCACAGGCCCACAGATTCCTCTTCTGGAGTTTATTTGGGAGCAGC